CCCTTCCTCTCCGCGGTTTTCTAGTCCCTAGGCCCCAGCCCACTAGAAGCCAGGATGCCCCCTCACCCCGTCTCCCACTCTCCAGCGCCCCAGCTCCTTGCCGTCACAAGAACGAAGTAGGTCAGGGGAGGGAAGAGGCATCTTCGTGTCCTGACCTGATTCCTTGCCGTCTATTAAATATCCTACATTGCGGGTATTTTTATTCTGTCCTGGAAGAAAAAATAAAAAGATTATCTATCCCCAGAGCCTGTCAGAAGGTGGTGACAGGTGGGGTGAGCCATTTCCTCGTCTGGGGCTGGCTCTGAAGATTGATTGGGTCTGGCCCTGAGTAGGCCTGGAGGCCCCAGAGAGGCAGGAGGCCTGGGTTACCTACTCGTGGGGAGGGGTCCAGACTGTTGCAGAGTAAGGGGTAGCCAGGCCCCCTCCACCCTCACGTCTGCTAGGCTTGGGGGGCAAATCGGTGCTGGAAATGGGGGGTGGAGGGATAAGGTGGAGTCATGGAAGGGGGGTGGGATTCAGGCCCCTCTTGGGGAGAAAAGCTGGGGGTCTTTGCTGCAGGGGGAGATTTCTGGGGGTGGGGGCTGGAGGACAAAGCATCAGAGACGCACAGAATTCCGAAGAACAGCTCAGGAAGTCGCAGAGCTTGGAGGAGCTGGGGGCGGGGAACAGTCAGGGGCCCGTGACCCAGGGATGGGGCGCCTGTCCCTTCCAGGGGTCCAGTCCTCGGGCCTTCTCTCTGCAGCTTTCCCGGCGGAACGGAGGAGGGAAAGGGAGCCAGGAGCTCAGTGAGGAGCGCGGGGCGGCTGATGCTTCTAGGGGTTCTCTCAGCCCGAGGGGCTCCCGCCCTGTCCCCTACTCTGCACCCCTTGCCTTGGGAGCGGCTGCAGAGCTCTAGGGGAGCGCTCCGTTAGGGCTGAGGGCAGGCGCCGGGAGAGCCCCCAACGACGCCGCGCCCCCCGCCCCGCCCCCTGCCCCAGCTCCCCCCCACCCCCACCGACCCAGCGGCCCCCCCAGCTCCCCGCCTGCTCCCGGAGGCCGCAGCCTCCAGCTCCGCTCGCGCTCTCGCCGCTCCTGCCGGCTCGCCCGGCCCCGCGCTCCGCCGTCTCCTCGCCGCCCGCCCCTCCGCCAGCCCCGGGGACCGCGCGGCCGCAGCCTGAGCCAGGGCCCCCTCCCTCGTCAGGACCGGGGCAGCAAGCAGGCCGGGGGCAGGTCCGGGCACCCACCATGCGAGGCGAGCTCTGGCTCCTGGTGCTGGTGCTCAGGGAGGCTGCCCGGGCGCTGAGCCCCCAGCCCGGAGCAGGTAGGACTGGCGGGAGCCGGCCCGGGTGGGCCCTGGCACTCAGGTTTCTGTCCCCTTCTCCCAGGTCACGATGAGGGCCCAGGCTCTGGATGGGCTGCCAAAGGGACCGTGCGGGGCTGGAACCGGAGAGCCCGAGAGAGCCCTGGGCATGTGTCAGAGCCGGACAGGACCCAGCTGAGCCAGGACCTGGGTGGGGGCACCCTGGCCATGGACACGCTGCCAGATAACAGGACCAGGGTGGTGGTGAGTGCTGGAGGAACATGGAGGGGGAGCGACCTCCTGTGGGCTTTATCTTGGGTGCCGGCAGGAGGACAACCACAGCTATTATGTGTCCCGTCTCTATGGCCCCAGCGAGCCCCACAGCCGGGAACTGTGGGTAGATGTGGCCGAGGCCAACCGGAGCCAAGTGAAGATCCACACAATACTCTCCAACACCCACCGGCAGGCTTCGGTGAGTGCCCCAGTCGCCAGCCATGCTTCCCTGGCCCGTGCTGACTTTCTCCCATCCCCTGCAGAGAGTGGTCTTGTCCTTTGATTTCCCTTTCTACGGGCATCCTCTGCGGCAGATCACCATAGCAACTGGAGGTAAGGCCACGTCGTGGGGCCCCGGGGAGAGTCTGGTGACTCCTCTGCACCTCTCCCACCCTAGGCTTCATCTTCATGGGGGACGTGATCCATCGGATGCTCACAGCTACTCAGTATGTGGCGCCCCTGATGGCCAACTTCAACCCTGGCTACTCCGACAACTCCACAGTTGTTTACTTTGACAATGGTGAGACTGGATCTCAGAATTTAAGTCACCCACCGTCCAGCCGGGTCTCTGTTCTTCTCCCCAGGGACAGTCTTTGTGGTTCAGTGGGACCACGTTTATCTCCAAGGCTGGGAAGACAAGGGCAGTTTCACCTTCCAGGCAGCTCTGCACCATGACGGCCGCATTGTCTTTGCCTATAAAGAGGTGAGTGGGCCCAGCTGCAGAGACAGCTGGGTGAGGTGGACGGAGTCTCTTCTCCCTGCCGCAGATCCCTATGTCTGTCCCGGAAATCAGCTCCTCCCAGCATCCTGTCAAAACCGGCCTATCGGATGCCTTCATGATTCTCAATCCATCCCCGGATGTGCCAGGTGAGTCTTCAGGGACCCCGCAGAGGCCTTGAGCTCCTGACAACAGGCTCTGCCTCTGTTTCAGAATCTCGGCGAAGGAGCATCTTTGAATATCACCGCATAGAGCTGGACCCCAGCAAGGTCACCAGCATGTCGGCCGTGGAGTTCACCCCATTGCCGAGTGAGTAGGGGTCATTCCGCCATCCCAGAAAGGTGCTGAGCGGCCACTGCCTTCTCTCTTGCAGCCTGCCTGCAGCATAGGAGCTGTGACGCCTGCATGTCCTCAGACCTGACCTTCAACTGCAGCTGGTGCCATGTCCTCCAGAGGTTTGTGCCCAGGGTTACCTGCTGACTCCCACACCTTTAGCCCTACTCTCTTTCCCAAGTTTAGGTCCCTCAACAACCAGGATGAAAACACGTATGTGAATTGCCTGGATTCTCAGCAGTGTCATCATAACTCTGTCCTTTTGGTCCTCCTGCAGATGCTCCAGTGGCTTTGACCGCTATCGCCAGGAGTGGATGGACTATGGCTGTGCACAGGAGGTGAGAAGCATAAGTATCTGCTGCAACTCCTGATTCAAGACACAGCACTGGCTCTCTCCTGCAGGCAGAGGGCAGGATGTGCGAGGACTTCCAGGATGAGGACCACGACTCAGCCTCCCCTGACACTTCCTTCAGCCCCTATGATGGAGACCTCACCACTACCTCCTCCTCCCTCTTCATCGACAGCCTCACCACAGAAGGTAAGTTCTGAGCCCAGGAGGGGAGCAGAGAGAATCTTGCTCCTTCTGTCTTCTCTCTTTGAAGATGACACCAAGTTGAATCCCTATGCAGGAGGAGACGGTGAGTACAGAACTGCCTGCCCTCAGCGTCAGAGCCCCTGTCTGCCCTAATGATCTCTCCACAGGCCTTCAGAACAACCTGTCCCCCAAGACAAAGGGCACTCCTGTGCACCTGGGCACCATCGTGGGCATCGTGCTGGCAGTCCTCCTCGTGGCGGCCATCATCCTGGCTGGAATTTACATCAATGGCCACCCCACATCCAATGCTGCGCTCTTCTTCATCGAGGTCCGTGTCATCTGTGGCCACAGGGCTCCTGTGCCCACTGACTTTGCCTCTGTGCCTTCTGCAGCGTAGACCTCACCACTGGCCAGCCATGAAGTTTCGCAGCCACCCTGACCATTCCACCTATGCGGAGGTGGAGCCCTCGGGCCATGAGAAGGAGGGCTTCATGGAGGCTGAGCAGTGCTGAGAACACCAAGTCTCCCCTTTGAAGACTTTGAGGCCACAGAAAAGACAGTTAAAGCAAAGAAGAGAAGTGACTTTTCCTGGCCTCTCCCAGCATGCCCTGGGCTGAGATGAGATGGTGGTTTATGGCTCCAGAGCTGCTGCTCGCTTCGTCAGCACACCCCGAATATTGAAGAGGGGGCCAAAAAACAACCACATGGATTTTTTATAGGAACAACAACCTAATCTCATCCTGTTTTGATGCAAGGGTTCTCTTCTGTGTCTTGTAACCATGAAACAGCAGAAGAACTAACATAACTAACTCCATTTTTGTTTAAGGGGCCTTTACCTATTCCTGCACCTAGGCTAGGATAACTTTAGAGCACTGACATAAAACGCAAAAACAGGAATCATGCCGTTTGCAAAACTAACTCTGGGATTAAAGGGGAAGCATGTAAACAGCTAACTGTTTTTGTTAAAGATTTATAGGAATGAGGAGGTTTGGCTATTGTCACATGACAGACTGTTAGCCAAGGACAAAGAAGTTCTGCAAACCTCCCCTGGACCCTTGCTGGTGTCCAGATGTCTGCGGTTGTCAGCCCCTTCCTTTCCCCCGACCTAAACATAAAAGACAAGGCAAAGCCCGCATAATTTTAAGACGGTTCTTTAGGACATTAGTCCACCATCTTCTTGGTTTGCTGGCTCTCCGAAATAAAGTCCCTTTCCTTGCTCCAACTCCTTGTCTCTCAACGTATTGGCTATGACGCAGCAAGCAGAATGAATTTGGACTCAGTTACAGGCTGTCAATGGTCTGCTCTGTAGCAGTCTCAGAGCCTCCCCGACCCACTACCTGGAGATAGCCAGATAGCCAGATGCCCTGCTCCTGGCCACCTTTAAAGCCCCTGCATATGACACAGGTTAACTAAAGTCAAGATTGGGGCTGCTGCATTCCAGGTTCCCTAGACTCACAAGCTGGTCCTTGGCCAGGTGCAGTGGCTCACGCCTGTAATCCCAGCACTTTGGGAGGCTGAGGCAGGCGGATCACCTGAAGTCAGAAGTTTGAGACCAGCCTGGCCAACATAATTAAAATGTCTCTACTAAAAATACAAAAAATTAGCTGGGTGTGGTGACGCTTGCCTGTATCCCAGCTACTCAGGAAGCTGAGACACGAGAATCACTTGAACCTGGGAGGCAGAGGTTGCAGTGAGCTCAGATAGTGCCACTGCACTCCAGCCTGGGTGACAGAGCGAGACTCCGTCTCAAAAAAAAAAAAAGAAAGCAGATCCTCATGGCTATAGAGTTGGCATTTTAGCCCCAGCTTCTGTAGCTCTGAAAGCCTAAAGAAGGTATTCTCTCCATCTGTTAAACACAGTATAGTGGCTCTCAGCCCTTGGGGCATGTTATCATGGGAGGGAAGTCAAATAAGAGGAGAGAAAAGAACTCAAGGGGGAAACTGCATTTTTAGGCTTTGCTCTCTTACCTTGCCCTTTCTACTCAGAACCAATAACTTCTGCATCAAAACATGTTACAGCCTGCATCAAGGGCTTTACCCCAACCTGCAGCCCAGCCTTCCCTGGGTGAGCTTGCTATGCGCAGCCACATTTACCATGTGGGGCTCCCTATTCTGATGGCCTGTTCGGTGCCGGGTTTACTCACTGCCCTGTTCTGATGTCAGTGCCTGTACATACCTCCAAAGGCAGGACTTGCCTGATAAATATTTTTCCTCCTCTGAACTGGATTTTATAGGCATTAAAGACAAGTCGGGTGGCTAGAGGGCTCCTTGAGACATACCTAGCAGGGAACTGCAGGTGGATTCTGTTGAGAGGCAAAGCACCTGAGTGGTTGGGACACAGGCAGCTGGCATGGGAGGGACTTTTTTTGAGACAGGGTCTCACTGTGTCGCCCAGGGCAAGGATGCCCAAAGACACCAGGTTGGAGAGGCACCTGCCAACTACTTGCTTTCCCTGGAGCCTGCATGTGCCTGTGGGGTGGGGAGGCGTAGGGGTCTACGGCTGCCTGAGATGGGTGTGCACAGTGTGTGAAGTACCTACCTCCTTGCCTTGCTGGACTGTCAGCCAGTCGCAGGGCCGGCCACAAGACCCATGTCTCCATCTGGTCATACTCCATAGCTACCAAGTTAACCTGCTCTAAACTTTGGAGAACTGGATCTGTCCAATAAACGCTTATTTGGCCAAGCCTGATGGCTCGTGCCTGTACTCCCAGCACTTTGGGAGGCTGAGGTGGGAGGGTTGCTTGAGCCCAGGGGTTTGAGACCAGCTTGGGCAACAACAACAAAAATGCCAGGTGTGGTGGGGTGCACCTGTAGTCCCAGCTACTAGGGAGGCTGAGCCAGGAGGATCACTTGAGCCCGGGAGGTTGAGGCTGCAGTGGGGGGTCATAATCATGCCACTGTACTCCAGCCTGGGTGACAGAGTGAGACCCTGTCTCCGAAAAAAAAAAAAAAAAAAAGAACGGAAAAAGAAATGCTTACATTGTCAGGGATCCTGTAGACAATCATTAACTCTATGAGATGCTTGGTTCTATTTTTTTGGGAGACTTTGTCCAAGTGTTTTGGCTTAAGAAATCCATAGGCCTCTCTTGGTGACACATCTCTAGTACTTTTTGTCATAAACAAACAGGCCATCTGCCGCCAAATACATCCACTCCCCATGCCACTGACATCCTATGGGTCAGCCAGGCTTGCTTTGACTGAGGCCGAGGCATCTGGAACTTTCTCTGCCTGCAGGGGCTAGCAGCAGAGGCTTCACCGCATCACCACCCCTTCCTCCACTCCTGACATTCTTTCCCTTCAGGGATCCAAAATGGTTGGCCGAGCTCCCAGTGGGAAAACGTGTGCTAGAGTTGGGGAGTGAGATGAGTGGTGCTGTCCATGGAATCAGGCCACAGCAGGAACTGCCCCACTGGCCATTTGAGACACACACAGGTGGTAAATGCTCTGCTGGTGGGCTGTGCTTCCCTCATTCAGAGAGCTCTGTTACAGCCCACTGTGTCCTTTAGAAGCTTGAAAGGAACCCAACTCTTTGCTGCACTGTCCTTTTTCTTCCTCAAATTCAGACCCTCCTTCCACCGGCACCCCCCTACTCCACCCTCAGCTCTTCCTTGCCTGGTTTATCAAGCAGAGCTGAGGCCCCACGTTTCCAACTCTGATTGTCACTTGCATCTTCACAAAGGATAAACCACGGAGCAACTGGAAAACCATCAGCCAAGCGTTCGGATGAGTCTGGTTATTGGTCCACCCCCGACCAGATTCCCTTACACTTAACTCACTTCTTTCTTTGGCAATGACCCTCATGACATGTATAAATGGGTATGACTAAGAAGAGGCTGTGATCTAACATTTATTTGCTGCCATTTTTTACTCTGGGGAGAAGCAGCCCCAACTCATCACTGGGAAAGAACTCCCCCTGCAAACCAGCTAAATTTGATAATTTAAACCCCCTGCCCCTAAAACTTCTCACAGAGCTGGGGAGTTGGTGGCAACTTTCCAAGTCAAGGTCTTGCTTAGAAAGTCCTTCACTACATGGCCAGGTGCAGTGGCTCACGCCTGTAGTCCCAGGTACTTGGGAGCCTGAGGCAGGAGGATTGCTTGAGCTCAGGAGTTCAAGGCTGCAGAGAGCTATGATCATCCCACTGCATTTGTTTAAAAATAAATTTTTAAAATTTGTGTGTTTTATCAGGGGTCTCCTGTACAGTGTATCTGTGTATGTTTGTGTGTGTGTTTGTATACAGCCTTGTTTAATGTTTTGAGCAATAAGATATGCACACACAGGTATTTTGTTGCTAAAGAGATTGGACAAGGTTGTAGCTGTGCTCAGGCTTCAGCTTGGTTTGTTAAATTGAGAGATAAACAATGACAAGAGCTGCCAGCCAACCACACTATTCAAAAAGCAAAGTGTTCACCACTAAAGCTAACCATTCATCTGGTTGCAGGCAAGGCTAAGGCTCTCTCTCCTCTAGTTCCTGGAACAGACTCACAGATTGGCATGAAGCACTGATCAGGGGCTGCACTCAGACTCCCTGGCCAAGCAAACCTACACCAGAAGAGTCAGTGTCACAGATATGATGCGGCCAATCTCTGTCTCCAAAAACCTACCTGAACTTAATGGTAGAATTCAAAGATCTGGGGACTGAGGGCACCCAGCCTTCTAAAACACAATGTATTCATGTGTTTAGTGTAAACTCTCTGCATGGATTCTCAGTGTTAATAATAAAAGGAAGCATTCTTTTACAACTCCTGCTGTGTGCAAAAGAAAGTGCAAAGGATTTGGAGTGGCATTCCGAAGATCACCACACATACCTTGGTTCTGATGGCTGCTGAACTCCGACTTCTTCGCTGAGACATGACTGTGGGAACAGCCTCCAGCTATCTGCTCATCAGAGGTGCTTTCCTCAACCTCCTGCACCACCTCCAAGAGAAACAGCCTAAAAAGAAACCCCAGCTGTTTACTTATATTGGTCTGTAAATCCCTGGAAGTAAACCCCATGCATTTTTATCTACTGTCTGAGGACATACAATAAATCTGAGAAAGTCTATGCTGTCACATTTCTGGATGCTTTGCATTT